CTTTTTTTTTTTGGAGACAGAGTCTCGCTCTGTTGCCCAGACTGGAGTGCAGTGGCGTGATCTTGGCTCACTGCAACTTCTGTCTCCCGGGTTCAAGCAATTCTCCTGCCTCAGCCTCCCGAGTAGCTGGGATTACAGGCACACGCCACCCGCCTGGCTAATTTTTTGTATTTTAGTACAGACGGGGATTTACCATATTGCCCAGGCTGGTCTCAAACTCCTGAGCTCAGGCAATCCGCCCGCCTTGTCCTCCCAAAGTGCTAGGATTACAGGCGTGAGCCAACGCGGCCGGCCTTGTAAAACATTTTCATCACACAAAAGAAAACCTTCTACCCATTAAGCAGTTACTCCTTCCTCTTCTCAGCCCCTGTCAACCACCAATTTGCTTTCTATCCTATGGATTTAACTGTCTGGATATTTCATAGAAATAGAATCACATAATGTATGACCTTTTCTGTTTGGCTTCTTTCTATTAGCCTAATGTTTTTGAGGTTCATTCCTGTTGAAGCATGTATCAGTTCTTCATTCCTTTTTTGGGATGAATAATGTTCCATAATTTATTTATCCTTTCGTCTGTTGATGAACATTTGAGTTGTGTCCACATCTTGGCTATTGTGAATAGTGCTGCCATGTACATTCGTATGTAAGTATTTGAGTATCTGTTGGGTGTATACCTATGAATGGAATTGCTGGGTCTTTTGACAATTCTGTATTTAACTTTTTGAGAAACTGCCAACATTTTCACAGGGGTTGTACCATTTCACATTCCCACCAGCAATCTACAAGGATTCTAATTTCTCCACATCCTGCATTTAAGACTTGCAAAGCTGAATTAATCACAGGATGAGGAAGTGGCTTCTCTGAAACATTTTCCTCTTTCACATTTTAAACTTTCTCTTTCATACATGACATGAAACACAGCCTACGCACGAAAGTGACTAGGAGGAAGGATATTATAAAGTGATGCAAACAGAAATTCCACCAGCCTCCATGTATCATCATGTGTCATAACTCAGTCAAGCTCAGTGAGCATTCTCAGCACATTGCCTCAACAGCTTCAAGGTGAGCCAGCTCAAGACTTTGCTCTCCACCAGGCAGAAGATGACAGACTGTGAATTTGGATATATTTACAGGCTGGCTCAGGACTATCTGCAGTGCGTCCTACAGATACCACAACCTGGATCAGGTCCAAGCAAAACGTCCAGAGTGCTACAAAATGTTGCGTTCTCAGTCCAAAAAGAAGTGGAAAAGAATCTGAAGTCATGCTTGGACAATGTTAATGTTGTGTCCGTAGACACTGCCAGAACACTATTCAACCAAGTGATGGAAAAGGAGTTTGAAGACGGCATCATTAACTGGGGAAGAATTGTAACCATATTTGCATTTGAAGGTATTCTCATCAAGAAACTTCTACGACAGCAAATTGCCCCGGATGTGGATACCTATAAGGAGATTTCATATTTTGTTGCGGAGTTCATAATGAATAACACAGGAGAATGGATAAGGCAAAACGGAGGCTGGGTATGTGTGATGGAAAAATTCTTCATTGTTCTGAATGAATTTACTCTTGAATGATTCATTTCAGGGGAAATGGCACAATCACACACCTATGCTGGTAGAGTCAGTGGCCCACAAGAAGAGGTAAGAGTAGAGAAGGCACTTACAGCTTTATCATGTTTAAAGTGTTAAATTTATTCTTTTATAGGAAAATGGCTTTGTAAAGAAGTTTGAACCTAAATCTGGCTGGATGACTTTTCTAGAAGTTACAGGAAAGATCTGTGAAATGCTATCTCTCCTGAAGCAATACTGTTGACCAGAAAGGACACTCCATATTGTGAAACCGGCCTAATTTTTCTGACTGATATGGAAACGATTGCCAACACATACTTCTACTTTTAAATAAACAACTTTGATGATGTAACTTGACCTTCCAGAGTTATGGAAATTTTGTCCCCATGTAATGAATAAATTGTATGTATTTTTCTCTATATGCCATTTTGTCTTAATTTCTTGGGTCTGG